ATCTACGTAAGCGGGTTGAGGGTTAAATGAGACAATCCTCAAAGCATTCAGCAGGCATTGCCAGAGGAAAAGCAATTAGTAAATGTTTTCACGACCACAGTTCTCCTAACCATTCAGACAACTTGTAAGTGGAGTCGAGGAGCTCTTTCACGCTGTAAACATGGACGTGGGAGGAAGCAGAATCTAACGGAGACTGGGCTGAAGGCCGAGGCGAGAGAACGAAGACTGAGGCGGCGCTGACGGCGGCCGGTGTGCCTCAGCTTGCCATCAGGAGTCGTTACCTTTGCTAAGCTCGGAGGGTTTCACCTCTAGGAGTTCCTCAGCAGTCTGGAACCCCGCAGACACCAGCTTCACCCGCACCGCTGGAGACAGCGGGAAACTCACCAAATCCCGCTGCATTTCAAAGCGGAACGTCTTCCCGCGCATCGCAGGCTCACCTGCTAACCCCGGAGCAGCCAAACTCCGCACGCCCTCGCTGGGGCGTGCGGCGTGACGTCAGACGTAAAGCGGAAGGGGCCGGCTCTGCGGCCTGGCCGCACGGGGCTCCGGGCCTTGCAGCTTTGCGCAGTCTTGTAAATTTTCACACTTATGCACCATTCCGTTTTGATTCCCCAAAATCCCATTTAGAGATTCCTCATCAAATGTACACCCTGACTGTAAAACGATGGACGGAGACCATAGGACGGAGAGCCAGGCCCAGTGGGTTCTCCACGCCACATTTCCTTGCCTCCACCGTGGCCTGTTAGGTGAAGCCTCAGAGTCATTAATAGGAATGATCTCGAGTGGGAGTAGTGAGCGTAACGGGCACACACTAGCCAGTTACCATTATTTTGGTGTGAAAAGCTCAGGGAACAATCATTAGAATTAATCTGCGTGCTCTTTGTAGAGTTGCAGTCTCTTGGCTCTTCCCGCTGACCGTCCCCCTTTTCTGACCCCCCCCCCCCGCAACGACCACATTGCTTTTCCCGCCCTCGCGAGGGATTGTGGGCCAGCCCCCAACGGCCGCTGGGAGGGATCAGTCCGCATTCCCCGCACCCACCCACGTCTTCCCGGGAGTCGTATCCCGAGCATGGAGGTTACTGAGACCGTTATTTCTTCATGGCCTGCCTAGCTTAAGCAGTAGCTGGAAAAGTAAGCAACTAATGTCCCCATTAGTGTGTCTGTAAAATAAGCATATTGCTCTCTTTTGGAACAGGATGTCTCGGGCTGTTCGTCTTCCAGTCCCCTGTCCTGTTCAACTTGGTACCTTAAGAAATGACTCCCTGGAAGCTCAGCTTCATGAGTATGTCAAACAAGGGAACTATGTGAAAGTGAAGAAAATTCTTAAGAAAGGTAAGCACCATGTTGAGATGGCAGATGCACCTTATTTGCATTGATTCTGATATTTCCTTTGCAGGAATTTATGTTGATGCAGTTAACTCCTTGGGCCAAACAGCACTTTTTGTTGCGGCGTTATTGGGCCTTAGGAAATTCGTTGATGTTCTGGTGGATTATGGATCAGATCCAAATCAGTAAGTACAATAATATTGATGTCTAGAAAATATGGACATCAATTGTACTCATCTCCCTCCCCAGCCGCTGCTTTGATGGGAGCACCCCTGTCCATGCAGCAGCATTTTCGGGCAATCAGTGGATCCTTAGCAAACTGCTGGATGCAGGAGGTGACCTGCGACTCCACGATGAGAGGGGTCAAAACCCGAAGACTTGGGCTTTGACAGCAGGAAAGGAGCGTAGCACCCAGGTAAGGGTGGGTCCCACTCTGTAGCCATGCCCCCCGCACTGGGCATCTCTGCGATGTTTTGCAGATAGTGGAGTTCATGCAGCGCTGTGCCTCACACATGCAGGCCATCATCCAGGGCTTCTCTTACGACCTCCTGAAGAAGATAGACTCCCCGCAGCGGCTTGTCTACAGCCCGTCCTGGTGTGGGGGCCTCGTGCAGGGGTGAGTACTGCCTTGAGCAGAGTGGGATAGTCTGAGGTTTTTTTCCTGTTTTAAATATTTCTAGAAACCCTAATGGCTCTCCTAACCGACTGCTTAAAGCTGGAGTCATTTCTGCTCAAAATATCTACAGCTTTGGTTTTGGGAAGGTAAGAGGTTGCCACTGACAGCCAGTGTTTGCCTGCTTTTCCCCCCTTCTCCCCATAATTTGAGGCTATGCCTTGGTTTCAGTTTTATCTTACTGGGGCGACACAGATGGCCTATCTAGGATCTCTTCCGGTCATTGGAGAAAAGGAAGTGATTCAAGCTGATGATGAGCCCACCTTCTCTTTCTTCAGCGGCCCCTACATGGTCATGACCAAGTAAGTGGGGGCTGGCCAGTTTGAGGTCTGATCTTTCTGCTGAAACTCTTTCCTGTCCTTGTAGCCTAGTGTGGAATGGGAGCAGGGTCACAGTGAAAGAGCTGAATCTCCCCACCCACCCACACTGCAGCAGGCTGCGGCTGGCCGACTTGTTAATTGCCGAGCAGGAACACAGCAGGTGAGAAGGAAGCCCAAGGCCCCTTATAGGTCCTGCCTTATCTGAAGCTTCTTTTCTTTTGCAGCAAGCTGCGGCACCCCTACTTGCTACAGTTGATGGCTGTGTGTCTCTCCCAGGACCTAGAGAAAACCCGCCTTGTGTACGAGCGCATCACTATCGGCACATTGTTCAGTGTCCTTCATGAACGAGTAAACTGCTGTTTCCGTGGATTTTCCATTGCTTTTTTCGTGGCATTTCATCTCTTGCTTGCAGCGGTCCCAGTTCCCAGTGCTGCACATGGAGGTGATTGTGCACCTGCTGCTCCAGATATCTGATGCCCTGAGATACCTGCATTTCCAGGGGTTTATCCACCGCTCCCTCAGCTCCTATGCTGTCCATATCATCTCCCCAGGTGAAGCGAGGCTGACCAACCTGGAGTACATGTTGGAAAGGTGGGCATAACATGGAGTGGGACTTTCTCCTGATGAGCGCTGACTTGTGAGTTTCCTTCCGTAGCGAGGACAGAGGTGTACAGAGGGACCTGACTCGAGTGCCCCTTCCTACGCAGCTATACAACTGGGCCGCACCAGAAGTGATCTTACAGAAGGCAGCCACAGTGAAATCAGACATCTACAGCTTTTCTATGATCATGCAGGAGATTTTAACAGGTAGATCAAGATCATTAATGGTTGACCAAAGTATTTACTCTTTTGTATGACTTTTTCCTTACAGATGACATACCCTGGAAGGGCTTAGATGGCTCAGTTGTTAAAAAAGCCGTAGTCTCGGGGAATTATTTAGAAGCTGATGTCAGGCTTCCGAAACCTTACTATGATATTGTTAAGTCAGGCATCCACGTCAAGCAGAAAGACCGAACTATGAACCTTCAAGATATCCGGTATATTCTGAAGAATGACTTAAAGGCAAGCCCTGAAGTTGTTGGGAGTTTATTTCTCTATGTCCTTGACAATATTTCCTGTGTTACAGGATTTTACTGGAGCCCAGAGAACTCAACCAACCGAGAGCCCCAGAGTGCAGAGATACGGACTCCATCCCGATGTCAATGTCTATCTAGGACTGACTTCAGAACACCCCAGAGAGACACCTGACATGGAAATCATAGAACTAAAGGAAATGGGTATGGCCTTAATTCACAGGTTGTGTTAGTTTAATGAGTTGCATTTTGCTGTTTTTTTCAATAGGCAGTCAACCTCATTCACCAAGGGTTCACTCTTTATTCACTGAGGGGACACTAGATCCTCAGGCCCCAGATCCATGTCTGATGGCCAGGGAGACTCAGAATCAAGATGCTCCTTGCCCTGCTCCATTTATGGCAGAAGAGGCCAGCAGCCCCAGCACAGGTCAGCCAAGCCTCTGCAGTTTCGAAATCAACGAGATCTACTCAGGCTGCTTGATTTTGGAAGATGACATAGAAGAGCCTCCAGGAGCTGCTTCATCTTTGGAGGCAGACGGACCTAACCAGGTAGATGAACTGAAATCCATGGAAGAAGAGCTGGATAAGATGGAGAGAGAGGCGTGTTGTTTTGGCAGTGAGGATGAGAGCTCTTCAAAAGCTGAGACAGAGTACTCTTTTGATGACTGGGACTGGCAAAACGGTTCACTCAGTTCACTCAGCCTTCCTGAGTCAACCAGAGAAGCCAAGAGCAATTTGAACAACATGTCCACGACTGAGGAGTATCTCATCAGTAAGTGTGTGCTGGATCTAAAGATTATGCAGACAATAATGCACGAGAATGATGATAGGCTGAGGAATATCGAGCAGATATTAGATGAAGTCGAGATGAAACAGAAGGAACAGGAAGAGCGCATGTCTTTATGGGCCACTTCAAGAGAGTTTACAAATGCCTACAAGTTACCTCTGGCCGTGGGCCCTCCATCTTTAAACTATATTCCTCCTGTCCTACAGCTTTCAGGGGGTCAGAAGCCAGACACCAGTGGCAACTACCCAACCCTACCAAGATTTCCAAGAATGGTAAGAGACTTTCAAGGGGGACATTTTGGCAAAAAGCCCTGAAACATGTTTATTGCTTTTTAAGCTGCCGACTCTTTGTGACCCTGGAAAACAGAACACAGATGAACAATTTCAGTGCACTCAAGGAGCCAAGGACAGTTTGGAAACAAGCAGGATCCAAAATACCAGTAGGTGGGTCAACATTTTGTTGTTCTTAATGTCACAGATCTTATAGCTCAGTCCTTTCATTTCTTAGCCAGGGAAGACCTAGAGAGTCCACTGCCCAAGCCAAAGCCACACAGTTTAATAGTGCACTCTTCACTCTGTCAAGCCACCGGCAGGGACCTTCTGCATCACCCAGCTGTCACTGGGACTCTACCAGGTAAGGATCCTTGTGGGCTGGAAACTGGTGGTCCCCCTACCTCCAAAAAACCCGTGCAATTCAGGATGAGTGTGGAACCTGTTTCTTCTGAAATCTATAATGCAGAGTCCAGAAATAAAGATGATGGAAAGGTACACTTAAAATGGAAAAGTGAGTATAAAGTCATGGGTTTTATTAGACAAATGTTTTAAATGCTGCTTTCTCTTATGCACAGTGGAGGTGAAAGAAATGGCAAAGAAAGCAGCTACTGGACAGCTCACAGTACCTCCTTGGCATCCTCAGAGTAGTCTGACTTTAGAGAGCGAGGCTGAAAATGAGCCCGACGCCCTGCTGCAGCCCCCCATTAGGAGCCCAGAAAACACGGATTGGCAGCGAGTTATTGAGTATCATAGGGAAAATGATGAGCCCAGAGGAAATGGCAAGTTTGACAAGACGGGCAACAATGACTGTGACAGTGACCAGCATGGCAGACAGCCCAGGCTTGGAAGCTTCACCAGTAAGTTCACTTGCGGGAATCAGGATAGGTGAGACTTTGACCCTGACTGTGTTACAATCATTAGGTATCAGGCACCCATCTCCCAGACAAAAGGAGCAACCAGAGCATAGTGAAGCCTTCCAAGCAAGTTCTGACACATTGGTGGCTGTAGAGAAATCTTACAGTGTAAGTAATACTGCCTGGAAAGCCAAGTTGAAAACTTAAAAGTGATTTCCTACATTATTAATAGCATCAGTCCATGCAATCAACTTGTTCACCAGAGTCTTCTGAGGATATAACAGATGAATTTTTAACTCCAGACGGTGAATATTTTTACTCCTCGACTGCTCAAGAAAACTTAGCTCTAGAGGTAAAAAACGCAGTTCAGGGTAAAGTACCTTTCCTTTCTTTGCTTTTCTTTTGTTCTTTTTTAGACCTCGAGTCCCATAGAAGAGGACTTTGAAGGAATACAAGGTGCATTTGCCCAACCTCAAGTCTCTGGTAATAAGCCCTTAGGGAAGATTCCTTGAGAAATATATATATATTTTTAACTTTATTCTTTCAGGTGAGGAAAAGTTCCAAATGAGAAAAATTCTTGGAAAGAATGCTGAGATTTTGCCCAGGTCTCAATTTCAACCTGTACGAAGGTATGGGCTATTATTATCTTATGCAGTTTCAATTTATGTAATTTTCTTACTTTCTTTCTCACAGTACTGAAGATGAACAAGAAGAGACATCAAAGGAGTCACCAAAGGAACTGAAAGAGAAAGACATGTATGATCACCAAAGAGAATGCCTAGGGATGCCTCATCATTACTGTGTGCTCTTAATTCTTTAGATCATTGACGGATATTCAAGACCTGTCTAGTATCTCCTATGAACCAGACAGCTCTTTTAAGGAAGCTTCATGCAAAACACCCAAAATAAACCATGCACCTACCAGTGTCAGCACTCCACTCAGCCCAGGTAATCACAGGGAAGAGAAGTGTTTGGGGAGATCAGACAGTAACCTTCCGCTTTTCTCCAACAGGGTCCGTTTCTTCAGCTGCCAGTCAGTATAAAGACTGCCTTGAAAGTATCACATTTCAGGTTAAGACAGAGTTTGCCTCTTGCTGGAACAGTCAAGAATTTATTCAAACTTTGTCTGATGACTTTATAAGTGTCCGAGAGAGAGCAAAGAAACTGGATTCTCTCCTTACTTCCTCTGAAACTCCCCCTTCAAGACTGACTGGTCTTGTAAGTATATCAATTCCACGTTACAAACTCATTGACAGTTACCATGTTTATCTCTTCCTTATAGAAAAGATTGTCTTCATTTATTGGGGCTGGATCCCCCAGCCTTGTTAAGGCATGTGACTCATCACCACCCCATGCCACCCAGAGAAGGAGCCTGCCTAAAGGTACCCTGTGTTTAATATCAAAATAGAAGTTTACATTTTCCCTTTTGTCTTTTTTAAAAACTAGTAGAAGCCTTCTCACAGCATCACATTGATGAGCTGCCACCACCATCTCAGGAGCTACTTGATGACATTGGTAAGAGATGTTCAATACAGAATATACTTCTCATAAGTTTCCTTTGGCTTTTGTGTTGTGACAGAGCTCTTGAAACAGCAGCAGGGCTCATCCACGGTGTTGCATGAGAACACAGCAAGTGATGGAGGAGGCACTGCAAATGGTAAGTGAACTACCTAGATTGTTTTCATCAGGCTAATAAAGTTAATTCTTTCAACTGTTTTTAGATCAAAGGCACTTAGAAGAACAAGAAACTGACAGTAAAAAAGAAGATAGTAGTATGCTTTTGTCCAAAGAAACTGAAGATCTTGGAGAGGACACAGAGAGGTAACAGGAAAAGCTGGACTGTTGAAAGGATTTGTCTCCATTCTCTTCACTTGTCCTTAAACAGAGCTCACTCTACTCTGGATGAGGACCTGGAAAGATGGCTGCAGCCACCTGAGGAGAGCGTGGAGCTACAAGACCTTCCCAAGGGCTCTGAAAGGTTATTGTTCCCCAAAGGGGAATCCTTTTCTTCGTTTTGATTCCCCAAATAATTGTTGTTACAGGGAGACAAATATCAAAGATCAAAAAGTTGGTGAAGAGAAAAGAAAAAGGGAAGATAGCATTACACCAGAAAGAAGGAAATCAGAGGGTGTTCTAGGGACTTCTGAAGAAGGTATGAATTAATGTATGTTTATAATGTAGTCTTTGTTTTTTCCTTCCTCTTATATTTCATCAAGATGAACTAAAATCCTGTTTTTGGAAGCGACTAGGTTGGTCCGAATCATCCAGGTAATGAAATATCAGATGTTTGTAGATCAAAACCTTTTTTGTTCTTTAAAAAACATGTGCATAGGATAATCGTGCTGGATCAGAGTGACTTGTCAGACTGATTGGAATTGGATCATAGACGGACTCCTGGCCTGAGTTTGAGTGTCCTGGTTGTAAGCTCCTTTCTTCTCTTTCTGCTTCAGTTGCTGTCAGGGCAGCAGTTCCAGTTCTGTAAGTCTCACTTTGTTCAGCTGCCACAATAGACATCATCGTTTGGCCCTCTCTGTTAGCAGCACATTCAACCATTTGTTTTCAGTCAGATTTCTGAAAAGTGAGAGGTAGTTTTGATAGTAAAAATTTTTGGTTGTGCCTAGAATGGCTTTGGTTTTGTTGATGTTAATTTTCAAAAACTTTAACTCTTGTTATATAATAAAATGTTTAATTTTAATAACAGATTTTGCTGTGTAAGATATATTTCTGAATTTGA